GTTAGAAAAGGTCTCTGATCTGATGGAGGGCCTATTCTACTGGTGCTAACTGAACAAGTAATATGTGCTCTGAAGACATTAAAACAAGACAATGTGATGGGGGATGCTGAGAATCCAGTAGGAAACTACTTAGATGGGAAAATCAGGGAAGGTCCCTACAAAGGAGACATATATGCTGAAACCTCAATAAAGAGAAGCAGCCAGCCATGCAAGGATATGGAGGGAGAGCAGTTATGGCAGAGGGGTCAGCAAAGACAAAGGCCCTGAGGCAGGGAGGAGCTTAGCATGGAAGGGGAACCTGGGAGGCCGGCTGGCTGGACTTGAGTGAACATGGGGCTGAGATGAGATCAGAGGAGAGCAGAGGCCAGATCCCCCGGGCTCCTAGGTCAGGGTGGGGCTGGTGCTTAGGAGTTCTGAGGCTGACTCTGATTTAGTCTGAGGTCGGTGTCCCTCTCAATCCCGACTCACTTGTGGTCCTCTATGGCCCGCAGGCTTGTTGAAAGTGCCCCACTTCCTTCCTCACAGCAGCCTCTGTGCAATCCGAATTGCGCTGTGAATTTCCCTGCCACTCAGGAGCCCGGGGCAGGGCTTCACCCCTAGTTCAGTTACCAGGAACCAATCTTTCTCCACCTTCCTGCCCTAGCCCCACTGGGTCTGTCTCTGCATCTGTGAAATGGCTGAGTGTGACCAAATGATGCAGGTAGCCTTTCCACTTCTTTCTACCCGTGGCGCCTCGGGTGGAGGCGTGGAGTTTGATTGGAAGAGGGTAAAGCAAAAGTGGAATCCTGGCGAGAAATGAAACTGAAAGAAAAAATTCCTCCTGGAATTTTTTGGCTCTAAGGAGGCCAGCAGCGGGGGTTTGGGGTAGGAGGCAGAGGTAGAGAAGGAGGGAGGTTTTTAGAAAGCTGACCGGGCAGGAGCCCTGTGACCCAGGCTTTCACTTCTCCTAAACACCCAGTAGCGCCATGTGATGCAGGCAGGGGACTGCGGATAGGGCCTGTGAAAGGGGAAGCGAGGGGAGCCCAGAGTTTCTCAAGAAGCCGAGAGAGGGACAGAGGCTGAGCCTGGGGGGAGGGCTGCAGGGGACTGAGAGGGGAGTGTAGGCAGTGGGGGTGAGGGGGACAGGGAGGAGGTGGAGAAGACGGCAAGGGGCAGCAGGGTGACTGGGGCAGAGGGAGCCCCCACCCCACGCCCAGGGCAGGCCAGGAGTCATAAGGAGAGGGGACAACAGGAAGGGGCGACAAACGGGGAGGGGAAAGGGAGGCGGAGGGGCAGCGAAGTGAAGCAGGGAGGGTCGCAGTGTGAACAAGAGTGCGAGGAAGGGTCAAGGTGGAGGGAGGAGAGGGGAGAGTTAGGGAGAAACAGCTGCAGGAGAGGCGCGGGGAGGAAGCCTTAGGGGTGGGGGAAGGGAGAGGGGAGTTGAGAATTAGGGAGGAGGTGGTAGAGTCCGGGTAGTGAGCGGAGGGACAGGAAGGGTAGGGCAAGAAAGGGAGAGGGGACAGGAGGGAAGGGTGGGCCAAAGCGGTGAGAAAGGAGGGCCAGCCAGTTGGGTGGGGGAGAGGGCCGAGGCCCGGGGGCAGGAGTGCAGGGCTCTGAGGCGGGGAGAGGAGAGGAGAGAAGAGCCGCGGGGGGCCCAGCCCGGAGCCAGGATGCCCGCGCCGCGCGCCCGGGAGCAGCCCCGCGTGCCCGGGGAGCGCCAGCCGCTGCTGCCTCGCGGTGCGCGGGGCCCTCGACGGTGGCGGCGGGCGGCGGGCGCGGCCGTGCTGCTGGTGGAGATGCTGGAGCGCGCCGCCTTCTTCGGCGTCACCGCCAACCTCGTGCTGTACCTCAACAGCACCAACTTCAACTGGACCGGCGAGCAGGCGACGCGCGCCGCGCTGGTATTCCTGGGCGCCTCCTACCTGCTGGCGCCCGTGGGCGGCTGGCTGGCCGACGTGTACCTGGGCCGCTACCGCGCGGTCGCGCTCAGCCTGCTGCTCTACCTGGCCGCCTCGGGCCTGCTGCCCGCCACCGCCTTCCCCGACGGCCGCAGCTCCTTCTGCGGAGAGATGCCCGCGTCGCCGCTGGGACCTGCCTGCCCCTCGGCCGGCTGCCCGCGCTCCTCGCCCAGCCCCTACTGCGCGCCCGTCCTCTACGCGGGCCTGCTGCTACTCGGCCTGGCCGCCAGCTCCGTCCGGAGCAACCTCACCTCCTTCGGTGCCGACCAGGTGAGTGGCAGGAGGCCTGCCCCGGCATACTCGGCCCTCACTGTCACCCCTTCCTGAATGGCAGGTGATGGATCTCGGCCGCGACGCCACCCGCCGCTTCTTCAACTGGTTTTACTGGAGCATCAACCTGGGTGCTGTGCTGTCGCTGCTGGTGGTGGCGTTTATTCAGCAGAACATCAGCTTCCTGCTGGGCTACAGCATCCCTGTGGGCTGTGTGGGCCTGGCATTTTTCATCTTCCTCTTTGCCACCCCCGTCTTCATCACCAAGCCCCCGATGGGCAGCCAAGTGTCCTCTATGCTTAAGCTCGCTCTCCAAAACTGCTGCCCCCAGCTGTGGCAACGACACTCGGCCAGGTAAGGAGGGGCTCTGGGTGCAGGGAGCCTCCTTGTTTTATCTGCTGCCTCTGGGGTCTCACAGAGACCGTCAATGTGCCCGCGTGCTGGCCGACGAGAGGTCTCCCCAGCCAGGGGCTTCCCCGCAAGAGGACATCGCCAACTTCCAGGTGCTGGTGAAGATCTTGCCCGTCATGGTGACCCTGGTGCCCTACTGGATGGTCTACTTCCAGGTGAGCATACCTGCCCTTTTTCTCTGGGGGCCTGTTCCAGCCTCACCCCTGTCTCTCTTGGCAGATGCAGTCCACCTATGTCCTGCAGGGTCTTCACCTCCACATCCCAAACATTTTCCCAGCCAACCCGGCCAACATCTCTGTGGCCCTGAGAGCCCAGGGCAGCAGCTACACGGTGAGAGATAAAGCATGTGTTCGGCACCCAGTTAGCCTGCCTCTCCTGACTTCCTCCTGCCCAGATCCCGGAAGCCTGGCTCCTCCTGGCCAATGTTGTGGTGGTGCTGATTCTGGTCCCTCTGAAGGACCGCTTGATCGACCCTTTACTGCTGCGGTGCAAGCTGCTTCCCTCTGCTCTGCAGAAGATGGCGCTGGGGATGTTCTTTGGTTTTACCTCCGTCATTGTGGCAGGTGTGCAGAGGGGTGTGGGGCAGGGGGCTGAACTGACTATAATCCCCCTCTGCTCCTCCACCAGGAGTCCTGGAGATGGAGCGCTTACACTACATCCACCACAACGAGACCGTGTCCCAGCAGATTGGGGAGGTCCTGTACAACGCGGCACCACTGTCCATCTGGTGGCAGATCCCTCAGTACCTGCTCATTGGGATCAGTGAGATCTTTGCCAGCATCCCAGGTACCCTGGATCCCCTCCCCTGCTCCTGCACCCCCCTGAGATCGTCTCTGCTCCCCCTCTGCAGGCCTGGAGTTTGCCTACTCAGAGGCCCCGCGCTCCATGCAGGGCGCCATCATGGGCATCTTCTTCTGCCTGTCGGGGGTGGGCTCACTGTTGGGCTCCAGCCTAGTGGCACTGCTGTCCTTGCCCGGGGGCTGGCTGCACTGCCCCAAGGACTTTGGTGAGTATGGGGCCTCCCCAGGAGTGGGACATGGTGTTTATATTTCACGCCCCCTTCTGAATAGCTGAAGAGGAATTGTAGACACCCCTGGAGATCTTCAGGAAGTCAAACATTAGTGGGTATCTGTCCAGTGTCTTCAGATCCCACCCTGACCCAAATCTAACCCCTCCTTTCCCCAGGGAACATCAACAATTGCCGGATGGACCTCTACTTCTTCCTGCTGGCTGGCATTCAGGCCGTCACGGCTCTCCTATTTGTCTGGATCGCTGGACGCTATGAGAGGGCGTCCCAGGGCCCAGCCTCCCACAGCCGTTTCAGCAGGGACAGGGGCTGAACAGGCCCTATTCCAGCCCCCTTGCTTCACTCTACCGGACAGACGGCAGCAGTCCCAGCTCTGGTTTCCTTCTCGGTTTATTCTGTTAGAATGAAATGGTTCCCATAAATAAGGGGCATGAGCCCTTCCTCACGACCATGGTCCATGACAAGGGGCAGGGCAGAGGG